AACTGCTTTAGCCCTTCAGCCCTAGGACATTCCTATTTCCTTCTCCCACAGCACTTATCACTAATATACTATGAAATTCGCTTTTTTTTTTTTTCACCACAGCACTTATACTAATATACTATGAACTTTTTTTTTTCCACCACAGCACTTATCACTAATATACTATGAACTTCTCTTTTTTTTTCATTTTGAGACGGAGTCTCGCTATGTCGCCAGGCTGGAGTGCAGTGCGGCAGGATCTCGGCTCACTGCAACCTCCGCCTCCGCCTCCCGGGTTCAAGTGATTGTCGTGTCTCAGCCTCCCGAGTAGGTGGGACTACAGGCGCGCGCTACCATGCACGACTAATTTTTGTATTTTTAGTAGAGACGGGGTTTCGCCGTGTTGGCCAGGCTGGTCTCGAACTCCTGACTTCAGGTGATCCGCCCGCCTCGGCCTCCCGAAGTGCTGGGAGGCCGCCGTGCAGGGTCCTTCTTTTACTCTGACGTTGCAACAACAGCCTCGCCGCCCACTGTTCACTCGCAGTATCCCAAGAACTAAACCAGTAGCAACACAGAACTCAGCAAGCATTCGAATAAGTGAATGAAAGAATTAATGACGTTACTCCATACTTGGGCTTCACCACTTCGTCTAGCACAGCCGTTGTTAAAACAGGAAAAATGCAATCGCAGATGCCAGCAGAGGTCTGTTGGTTCAAAATTATAGTTTCTTTGGGCCAGCGGAAGTTGGGCGCGGGACCCAAGAGAGAGAACGCCCCTTACCGCCTCACCTCCTTCCTCCCCTCATCTTCCTATCTCAAACCAAAACGACAATGCAATTTATCCCCAACCGGAAATTTGACAGTGAAAGGGAGCTCTACTAATAATTGCACTGGGACAAGAAGTGTAAGGCGAAACTACCTGGGCAACCTCAAGCAATGCTTTACACTCGGCTGCCAAACGGAAAGGACCACTTCCGCCCAGCTCTCCCGCTACGGGGAGCCAAGTGCCACAGCATCCGGAGCGCCGACGCGGGACCGGAAGTGACGCAGAGAAGTTTCCGGGACTGGTGAGTAGTGGGCGATTTAAAAACCCGCGAGTGTAGTTGTGACCTTCGCGGTAGGTGCCGGTTGGGGCCGGCTGTGATTGTTATCTTGGTGCTGCAGAGGACAGCAGAAGAGGAGATTGGGTCAGAAAACTGCCCTGCCGCACCAGAGCACAGCGCACTAGTGGGACAGGGGTCCTGACTCAGACTTAACTGGCTGTGTCTCGTGGTTTTTCACTGTCCTGGAAAAGGCCTGAAGTGGCACTGAAATGAGGCATAGATGAGGTAACGTCGAGGGAGCGGTTTGCAGGTTGCAAAGGGGCCCTACTGATGCTGCTTAATAGTAAACAGTGCTTACTCTAGGACGGGAGTTGTTTCCAGCTTTACGTGTAAATCTCGCGATATTGTGGCCTGGGCACTATTTCCATTAAGGAGGAAACTGCACAGGATAAGTCATTTACCTGCTGTTGCACAGCTCTGGCTCTAGGATTCAGGCTGGCTTCAGAGTCGGTGCTCTTAACCGCCATACTATGTTGCCTTCTGTTGTCGTTGTTGACTGTGGCCATGTAGCTTCGCAGTTTCCTCATCTGTAACAGTAAATAACTCAAAACCTGCATGATGGCCCACTAGGGTTTCACTTTCGAGCTTGCCAGATGTAGAAAATGCTGGAGAATGGAGTACTATGAGGACCATTAGAAGATCTTTCAAGGCCGGACGCAGTGGCTCACCCCTGTAATCCCGGTACTCTTGGAGGCCGAGGCAGGTGGATCACTTGAGCGCAGGAGTTTGAGACCAGCCTGGGCAACATGGCGAATCCCCATCTCTACTAAAAATACAAAAATTAGCCAGGTGTGGTGTTTAGCGCCTGTAGTCCCAGCTGCTCAGGAGGCTGAGGTGGGAGGATCTGCTTGAGCTCAGGAAGTCGAGGCTGCAGTGAGCTGAGATCACGCCACTGCACTCCAGCCTAGGCGCCTAGTGAAACCCTGTGTCAAAAAGAAAAAAACAAAAACAAACTTCCAAGACCTCGAGTGGTTTTTGGAGACCCTGTATCACTTCAAATAATGTGTTAAACAAGCATCTTCATCTCATTAAATAGAAATGTTGAAAAATTGCTTTTGGAATAATTGACTTATGGATATTTCATCAAATTTACAGTTGGCTATGCTTTCTTATTGTGCATACTATGAAATGTTTTTCTTCAAAAAGTGTTTATAAGTGGTAAGTTTAAGAATGGGGTTGACAGCATTATCTTTTGTGGTTATTTGATTAAACATTTACTAATTGTGCATATTTTGGAGCCAGCAGTTTTTTTCTACCTTTCCATTGCCCTCCCACCTTCCCTCTGTTGCCAACCTTTTCAGTTCCTTGTTGGATGTAGATACTTAGAAGGCTTACAGGCTGTCTGGGAAAAGTACCCTATACCTTATCCCCTCCCACCTCTTGAGCCTGGCCTTTGTGTAGCAAATGTTGCTTAAGGGGCAGTGGCTTCTCCCTTCTTCTGCCTTGACCCTGCCCATTTATAGAGTGACCTGCCTATGTATTCCTTGATTTTTGATTCTGATAAAGCACTTGACATTTTAAACATTCTTTTTTTTTTTTTTTTTCTTTTTGAGACGGAGTGTTGCTCTCTCGCCAGGCTGGAGTGCTGTGGCATGATCTTGGCTCACTGCAACCTCCGCCTCCCAGGTTCAAGTGATTCTCCTGCGTCAGCCTCCCGAGTAGCTGGGACTACAGGTGCACACCACCATGCCCAGCTAATTTTTGTATTTTTAGTAGAGACGGTTTCACCACGTTGGCCAGGATAGTCTTTATCTCTTGACTTTGTGATCCTCCCGCCTCGGCCTCCCAAAGTGCTGGGATTACAGGCGCCCCGCCACATTATTCTGTTTTTTGGTAAAGCACATTGTAATGCCAGTATATACCACCCCAACTCCAAATTCTGTTGCAATCAGGGGAGGCGGGCAGTGTCATTCTATGCAGTAAGCATTTAGTGCTGGCTTATATTAGTGATACTGAGATTTATTGAAGTTAGTTCCTATTACATAGTAGCTTTAGCATAATGGGCACACACAGAATTATGAGAATACTGAGGGGTGGGGAGCCTTGGGAAGGATGCTGAAAAGGGAGGTCAAGAAAAGTTTTATTTAAGAAGTTGGAGGGGGCTTGGGAAAAGGAAAGGTAATATTTAGAGAAATGGATTAGGGAGGAGGTTGGTTGAAGCAAGGGTAGGGAGAATAAGAACAAGGGTGTGCAAGGCAGGAGATGGGATGGACGTTTGTGTATTATGTACCAGGCTTTGCTAGGTTACATAATTCATTAGCTCCTCTGGATGGCCTGTGAAGTGGGTTATAGTATCTCTGTTTCGTAGGTGAGAAAACAAGATTGGAGAGGTTAAATGGCTTACCTAAGTTACAGTGTGCTGGTAAGTGGCAGAGCCACTATTTGAACCCAGATCTCTATGACGACAGCTCTTTTGCCCATATGTTTTGATGCCTCAAAGATCCAGGCCTAAAGTATACCTGTGTACCATTTTCTTTGTTTTGACATCAGAAACTTGAACTTTACCTGATTTCTGTATGTTGTCATCTTGCGTACGCCCAGTCCCCACGACAGTCCGGTTTGTAGATTCCCTGATCTGCAATTCTTCCCGTTCCTTCATGGATTTGAAGGCTCTCCTTTCTTCCTTGAATGACTTTGCATCCCTCTCGTTTGCTGAGAGTTGGGACAATGTTGGATTACTGGTGGAACCAAGCCCACCACATACTGTAAATACACTCTTCCTGACCAATGACCTGACTGAGGAAGTGATGGAGGAGGTGCTGCAAAAGAAGGCAGACCTCATTCTCTCCTACCATCCGCCTATCTTCCGACCCATGAAGCGCATAACCTGGAACACATGGAAGGAGCGCCTGGTGATCCGGGCTCTGGAGAACAGAGTCGGTATCTACTCTCCTCATACAGCCTATGATGCTGCGCCCCAGGGCGTCAACAACTGGTTGGCTAAAGGGCTTGGTGAGAAGCCTCTTTCATATTTGATATTTTCCAAACTCCCATTTTCCCACAATATTTTCTCTAGGAGCTTGTACCTCCAGGCCCATACATCCTTCCAAAGCTCCCAACTACCCTACAGAGGGAAACCACCGAGTAGAATTCAACGTTAACTACACCCAAGACCTGGACAAAGTCATGTCTGCAGTGAAAGGAATTGACGGTGTTTCTGTCACTTCTTTTTCTGCTAGGTACAATTTATTTTTCTCTTTTTTTTGTGTGTTTGTCCTAAATGGAGTGATTTTTCCCCCCTAGGACTGGTAATGAGGAACAAACACGGATTAATCTGAATTGTACTCAGAAGGCTTTGATGCAGGTGGTAGATTTTCTTTCCCGGAACAAACAACTTTATCAGAAGACGGAAATTCTGTCACTGGAGAAGGTAATAAGAATATTTTGTATTTGATCTTAAAAGCACACCGTTTCTAACTTCTGTTTCTCCTCAGCCTTTGCTTCTACATACTGGAATGGGACGGTTATGCACACTGGATGAATCTGTCTCCCTGGCAACCATGATTGATCGAATAAAAAGACACCTAAAACTATCTCATATTCGCTTAGCCCTTGGGGTGGGGAGAACCTTAGGTAAATATAGCTCCTTCATCTATCCAGTATGCAGTATTGGTCTCTTGTTTCCTCTGTTTTGAAGAGTCTCAAGTCAAAGTCGTGGCCCTGTGTGCTGGTTCTGGGAGCAGCGTTCTGCAGGGTGTTGAGGCTGACCTTTACCTCACAGGTAGGACAGACTTTGGATCTCTCTTGGTTTATCATTTAAGAATTTGCTCTTCCCTTTTTGGTAGGTGAGATGTCCCATCATGATACTTTGGATGCTGCTTCCCAAGGAATAAATGTCATCCTCTGTGAACACAGCAACACTGAACGAGGCTTTCTTTCTGACCTTCGAGATATGCTGGATTCTCACTTGGAGAATAAGATAAATATTATCCTATCAGAGACTGACAGGGACCCTCTTCAGGTGGTATAATTGCAGAAACATCAGGATAACACATTCTACAAATCAGCTGGATGCCAACTTAAATTTGTAACATGAGTCAGTGGGACTGGTGTGCTTCCAGAGAGTGTCTTCGAGGGTATCATCATTTCCGGTTTGTTAATCTTATTCACCAAATGTTCTATCGCTCGTAAGGTAAAACTGTAATATAACTACCATATTAAATAACAAATGTTCATTATAAACTCTAGGAAAGATTGAATAAAATCTGTTTACTTAACATTCTTTGGAAGGAGCTCAAGTGATTCTGTCCTTAGTT